GCCAAGCTCCACCTTTCTGGGCCCCACTCCTTCCCAGGTAGGCCCGCCAATTCTGCCCATGGAGACTTCGGGATGCTAGTTACAGACCAAGACTCAGGCCTTAGGAACTCCTCCAGTCCCCATGCCCAGCTAAAAGACTCCAGCCACCTCAACTGATGCCCAACTGGATCCTACCTCTTCCCCCAGCCCAATTCACTACTTTCCATCGGATCCAAGCCTTCCTTCCTTGGGCCTAGGGGTCACTCGGGCTCGGGAGCTGAACTGGAGGGCTCACATGACTCAGGAGCCCTGGTGGTCACACCAGACCCTTCTCTTCCTTTTCAGGTGTCAATGGACGTGGACGTGTCCCCGGATTAAGCATGACCTTGGCCCTCCTGGGTGGACGTGGAGGCTTCAGAAAGATTCATTAAACTACTTTCCAAAGCTTAATTAGATGTTCACCGTCCTCTGTATCCTGTTTCCCATCTCTCTAAGCCCCCAAGGGCTCCTCGGAGCTCCCTGACCTTAATTCCTTAAATTCCGCCACCTCCAGGAAGCTCCTCGGCTTCCTGCTGCCAAGCCAGATTTTGTAGGAAAGGTGGGGCGGGAAAGGGAGCGTCCTTAGGTATCTGAGGCCGGTCCTCGGGTGCGGTGACCCCTTCCCGCTCTAGAACCCCCAGCCTGCGGGCACAGCCTTCTTTCCAGTTCCCGCTTTCCCTCCACGGCGTGGGTGAGCATCCGCGCGTGCGTCTGGGGAGAGCGGAGCCCCAGAGGCCCGTCCCGCCGAGGCCAGGTGGTCGGGGGTGGGGGCAGCTATTCCACATCCCCTGCAAGACGGTCCCAGCGTCCGTCCAGCAGACTCGCCCACCTTTAGATCTGGAGACGAGCCAAGTCGCTTTAAAGGGCAGAAGACGCCCTGAAGAGGGCATTTCCTAGGGATGGGCGGGGCCAGGCCCTGACGCACCGCCCCTGTCGCCTCCTCGCGGACACGCCCTCCGCTCGGCTGGCGCCGGTGCCTTTAAGACCTCAGCGCGCGGCCCTGATTGAGAAATCCGCGCGCAGCCTCCGCCGCTGCACACTGCAGCCTCTGCTGAACCCCTGCCGCGCCGCCGCCTTCGCCAGCCCGGACCGGACCGGCCCGCCTTCCCTTCCTCCGCTCCAGCCGGCCTCCGGCCCCGCAACCTCCTCCTCGGCGAAGTCTCCCTGGCCGCCCCATGTCGGCCGCCCCCGCCTACAGCGAAGACAAGGGCGGCTCCGCTGGCCCCGGGGAGCCCGAGTACGGCCACGACCCCGCGAGCGGCGGCATCTTCTCCTCCGACTACAAGCGGTGAGGGAGCCCGCCAGGAAGCTCGCGGGAGGGCCCTCAGCTGACTTCTTGTACCTCCCACCAGGCATGATGACCTGAAGGAGATGCTGGACACCAACAAGGATTCTCTCAAGCTGGAGGCCATGAAGAGGATTGTGGCGGTAAGAGGGGAAGGAGGAGGCCTCCCTCCGGGCCCTCTTCCCCTACCTTGACCCCACCACCCAGATGATTGCCCGAGGAAAGAATGCTTCAGACCTGTTTCCCGCGGTGGTGAAGAACGTGGCCTGTAAGAACATAGAGGTGAGCACTACCTGGTGAGGGATTGCTTGTCCAGCGTTCTGCTGAGAAACGTGCTCTCCCCAAGGTGAAGAAGCTTGTCTATGTGTACCTGGTACGCTACGCTGAGGAGCAGCAAGACCTGGCCCTGCTGTCCATCTCCACCTTCCAACGTGGCCTAAAGGTCAGGGGTCTCAGTTTGCCTCCCAGGGCCTGTGGGTACCCAGGGCCCCTGTCTCTCTTCCCAGGAGCCTGTGGTAATGGCTGCTTCTAGTATGAACCACTTGAGCCCCCGGAGAGTGGAGAGTCTCTAGCAATGGAGAACCCCTCAACCCTCACCCCCCTTTGTGTAAAGGTGTGAATTGTGGTCCACAGCCAGGTAGATTTCAACCTTTAGCAGTGGCCTGAATCCCCCACACCATTCTCACCTTTTGTTTCATTTTGCCCAAGGCCTCTAGTTGGATTTACATATGTTAGGTGCATGTATAAGTCTCCCCCCTAAGGGCTTTTCTGGTTAGTCTAAGACATCTTGAGGGTAAAGACAGCCATTTCAAGGCCATTCTCTCCATATTGGATTTTTCAGCTCTGATTACAACCATTAACTCCTCTATTTTTGCATACCTTTATTTATTTATTTATTTATGAGACAGGTTCTCACTGTGTTGCCCAGGCTGGAGTGCAGTGGTGCAATCATGGCTCACTGGAGCCTCGACTTCCCTGAGCTCAGGTGATTCTCCCACCTCTGTCTCCTGAGTAGCTGCGACTACTCAGCCTGCATCACCATGCTCGGCTAATTTTTTTGTAGTTTTTGTAGAGATGGGGTTTCACCCTGTTGCCTATGCTGGTCTTGGACTCCTGGGCTCAAGTGGCCTCAGCTTCCCAAAGTGCTGGGATTACAGGGATGAGCTAATACTCCTAGCCTGGATACTTTTAGTTCAAATTTCTGTGAGAGAGATTGTGAAAGGTCCAGCTCATCTTTTCATATCCAGAAGTTCTGTAGGTTGCTGGGTAGACAGGATTGCTGCTCAAATCCAGGGCCCACCCCTTGTCCAATCTGCTATGGCCAGCAAGAGGGGTTGACAGTCGGCTTCTTTGGGGTGAGAGTAGAAAGCATGGTCACTTGAATATACAATTCATTCATTTAGTAAATACTTGGGTGTCTCTATGCCACACATTGTGCTAGATTTCTTTTTATAAGTCAAAACCATGGAATCCGTCTTAGATTGGCAAGTAATCTTTTGGTTTGAGTAAGGGTTAAGTATAAAAACTAATCTGAAATTGTTGTACAGATTTTCACCTATAGTCTCTACCAACTGACCCTGTCCCCCTTTTAGAAAACCAGAGCTCATTTAGTTCAACTCAATGTGATAATTTCTTTCTGCAAAGTGCCAAATAGTATTTTAGGTTTTGTAGGCCTTATAGTCTCAACTATGCAACTACTCAATTTTGCCCTTATGGTGCAAATGCAGCCATTGACAAGTGGGCGTGGCCGTGTTCCAATAAATCTATATAAAAAACAGGCAATAGACAGATTTTATCCAAGGGCTGTAGCATGCCAGCCTTTGCTCTAGAACATGTCTAACAGGTCATCTTTTCTGATAGGGACCTCACTCCTTCATAAGGCAACTTGCTCCATCTCAAGACAACTACCACTATTTGGGGTGTTTTTTAAACCATTCTCTTTTGTTGAAACCTCCACAACTATAATTTTTAAAAATTGATTTCAGGCTGGGTGTGGTGGCTCATGCCTGTAATCCCAGCACTTTGGGAGGCCGAAGCAGGCAAATCACAAGGTCAGGAGTTCAAGACCAGCCTGGCCAACATGGTGAAACTCCATCTCTACTAAAAATACAAAAAATTAGCTTGGCATGGTGGCGGGTGCCCATAATCCCAGCTACTCAGGAGGCTGACGCAGGAGAATGGCTTGAACCCGGGAGGCAGAGGTTGCAATGAGCCGAGAACGTGCCACTGCAGTCCAGCCCAGGCGACAGTGTGAGATCCATCTCAAAAAAAAAAAAAATTGATTTCAGGCTGTACTGCATTATGACTGCACCTGTGAATAGCCACTGTACTCCAGCCTGGGCAACATAGGGAGACCCTGTATCTAAAAAATAAAATAAAATTTACTACAGGTTCACAAAAGGCATAAAGAATAATATAATGAATATCCATAAGAAATGACACATTTCTCAAATAGCCAAAGCCTCCTATATATCTTCTCTTGTTTATCATTCATAGGTATGTATTTATTCCTGTGCTAGTAATTTGCATATTGTTAAGCAATATAAAATGTTTTGTAAATGGTGTCATCGTACTACATATGTATTCCTTTAAAACTTGTTTTCTTTTTTGTTGTCACTGGCTTTTGGTCTCTCCTGCATGTTGGAACCAATCATTTCAATCCAGCCTTCTCCCTTCTTTCAATCCTAGCCCAGGCTAGGGCCGTGTTCACTTTCTTAGGAGATCCCTCATGGAATCAAACCTCTGACTGGCAAGCAGATAATCCAGGTCTCCCTACATCCTGTCTTTGTACAGTTGGTCCCTTGAACCCCCTATGAAACCCTACTCTATTTCATTTTATCAGTTTAGCACAGGGTCCAAACCAGGGTGATTCTGAATCTTAATTATGTCCCTCCTGATTTTGTGTCTTCTTTCAAGATACTGATAAGCTATTTGGACCAGGGCAAAAGACTGAGGCATAGCATGTTTCCAGGTTGACACTGATCTGTTAATAAACCTTCTCCAAGTATATTTCACCACGTTGTAGACCCACCTGACTGTACAGACAGCTGGCATTTTTCTATCTTGTTAGGAAGGATCTTATTCAATAGCAATAAATAAATAAATAAATAACACCTTTCATGTGCAAAGGGTTGTGGGTGACACAGAGATAAAACAGATGTGAATTCTGCTCTTAAAAATGCTTGGCTATTAGGTGAAACAAAAGGCCTACCTAAAAAATAGCAATGCAGGAAATGCTATGAGACTTCCACAAACATATCACTGAAATCAAGATACTAATATCCACCGGCCTAGTTACCCCATCAAAAAGGAAAACACATTTTTTTTGATAACTTTCTGTGAATCTATAATCATTTCCCAAATAAAATGCTCACACACAAAAAAGGAAAACAGGTTTAAGCAGATGATGTGACTATTTGTCTCTAAGAAAACAGAGACTCCTTCCTTTTCAATAAATGTTTCTAACCCATCTGTTTAAAAGTCAATTCCAGAATTTTGTCAGGAATTAGCATCAATTTTACCTGCAATTGTGAGGATCTTGTCTTGTCTTTTTCCATTTCAGAAAGTCAGGGTAATATCTACCCTTCTTTAGTGTTCTATTCCCGTCATTCTCTAAGAGTAATAGTACAGGCACACCTCATTGTATTGCACTTTGCAGATATTGCCAGATATTGCACTTTTTACAAATTGAGGGTTTGTGGCAACCCTACATCAATCAAGTCTATCAGTGCCATTTTTCCAACAGTATGTGCTCACATTGTGCCTCTGTCACATTCTGGTAATTCTCACAATATTCCAAACTTTTTAATGATTATTATATGTTATGGTGATCAGTGATCTTTGATGTTACTATTGTAATTGTTTTGGGGTGCCACAAACCATGCTCAGACATGAAAGTGAAATTAATCAATAAATGTTGTGTGTGTTCTGACTGTTCCCCCATCTCCTTCACCTTGGGCCTCTTCATTCCCTGA